GGCAAGTCCCTTCGCTTTTCTGAGCCTCACATTCCTCACCTGTCAACCGCTATAGTGACGCCTCTACTTTTCAGGGCGTGGGAGGTCAATGAGATCACTGGTGTGCCGCACTGAACTCGGGGATGGACTCTTTATTTCCAGTCAGTAAAGGGAGGTGTTCTATGCATCACAGGCTTTTGCCCACGCCGCCACAGCGCGGCCGGCCCAGGGCTCTCCAGAGCGGGGCAAGTTCCCTGTCATCTGTGTCTCCGCCCTTCCTTCCCCAATCTCACCCAGGCTGGCCTCATCGGCTTGTTCCGCACCCACTCCCCAGCCCTACAGCCCCCACTCCGACCTGACAAGTGCCCCACCCCCACCTAGAGATCCCGCCTCTCCTTGCCCCACCCACCAAGGACTCCTCCCACAGTCCCGACCCTCATTATCCGGGCTTTTCCGACTATCACCATCCGCCCTTGCTCTCCCAACAGCCCCGCCCCTCTAAGAGCTCTGCCCACTTCGGCTCACCTCGCTCCGAAACGCGCCCCCTCCCCCGCACCACAGGCGATGCCATCCCCATTTCACAGATGGGAATGGCGAGGCTGGGATAGATTAGTCTCATGGTAAGACAGGTGCTCAGTGGGCCCACGTACCCTCGCCGGTAGTCCCCGAGCCCCGCGACCCCGGCCGTGCCGCACCCACCTCCTGCCCTCGCTCTGCAGCCTCTCCCTCCGCGAGCGGCCAGCGCAGCTTTGCGAGGGGGGCGGAGGGTAGGAGCCCAGCCCAGGGGCGTGGCGGTCCGGGGTCTGTGCGCTGCCTTCCGGGACTGGTAGTTCTCTCTGGGCTCCTCGCAGCTCGGCGCGTCGAGAGCGAACTCCATCTCCCAGGAGGCATTGCAGCGAGTTGCTCTGCGCCCCGCCTCGTCCCCGCCGGTGTCCGGCCGGCTGGCCTTAAAGGGGACGCGGTCAGAGTGGCAGCTCGCGGGGTGGCCCCCGCTCCGGCTCCGCCCCATTTCACGCACCTCGCCCCTCCCCATGCTTCATCCCGCAGCCCCGGGGCCGCGCCGCAGAGTCGGGCTTCCTGGATACATAGAGGCTTGTGCCAGGCGGGGTGGGAAGACTGGATTTTGCAGTGGAAGCAGCATCTCTTCCGTCTGGGACCTGGCTGAGGGCGTCCCCACCCTGGGGGGAGCAGAGGACCAGCCCTGACCTAGCCGGGCCCAGCCTCGTCCTGCCCGGCCTGAGCGCCCCGCCCAGCAGCCGGCTCTGGCCCACCGGGGTCCGGGAGGTAAGGGGGTTGGGGGCGTGTGACTGTCTTTGCGGGCTGTGACCTCATTCCCTGTCCTCCGCAGCGCGGGCGCCATGGACAAGATCTTGGAGGCGGTGGTGACGTCGTCATACCCGGTCAGCGTGAAGCAGGGGCTGGTTCGGCGCGTGCTGGAGGCGGCGCGGCAGCCGCTGGAGCGTGAGCAGTGCCTGGCGCTGCTGGCGCTGGGCGCGCGCCTCTACGTGGGCGGCGCGGAGGAGCTGCCGCGCCGCGTGGGCTGCCAGCTGCTGCACGTGGCCGGCCGCCACCACCCCGACGTCTTCGCCGAGTTCTTCAGCGCGCGTCGCGTGCTGCGCCTGCTGCAGGGTGGCGCCGGCCCCCCGGGCCCCCGCGCGCTCGCCTGCGTGCAGCTGGGTCTGCAGCTGCTGCCCGAGGGGCCTGCGGCCGACGAGGTGTTCGCGCTGCTGCGGCGCGAGGTGCTGCGCACCGTGTGCGAGCGCCCGGGCCCCGCGGCCTGCGCGCAGGTGGCACGGCTGCTGGCTCGCCACCCGCGCTGTGTGCCCGACGGACCCCACCGCCTGCTCTTCTGCCAGCAGCTGGTGCGTTGCCTCGGCCGCTTCCGCTGCCCAGCCGAAGGCGAGGAGGGCGCCGTGGAGTTCCTAGAGCAGGCCCAGCAGGTGAGCGGGCTCCTGGCGCAGCTGTGGCGCGCACAGCCCGCCGCCATCCTGCCCTGCCTCAAAGAGCTGTTCGCAGTCATCTCCTGCGCAGGTGCGTGTGCGGCCGGGGCAGGAGCGCGGGCACCTGCTAAGCTCAGCCCTGTCCCCTGTTCCAGAGGAGGAGCCACCATCTAGCGCCCTGGCCAGCGTGGTCCAGCACCTCCCATTGGAGCTCATGGATGGTGTTGTCCGGAACCTCAGCAATGATGACAGTGTGACAGACTCGCAGATGCTGACTGCCATTAGCAGGTGGGACGCTGAGGCTGAGCCATGATCAGGGCTGTCCCTGTGTCACTGTCACTCCCCTCACCAGGATGATTGACTGGGTGTCCTGGCCCCTGGGGAAGAATATTGACAAGTGGATCATTGCACTGCTGAAGGGCCTGGCTGCTGTTAAGAAGTTCAGCATCTTGATCGAGGTTTCGCTCACCAAAATTGAGAAGGTTGGTGCCCCTGTCCTAGCCCAGAGTTACAGCTGGGGACTCCTGACCAGGGACTCTCTTGTAGGTTTTCTCTAAGCTGCTGTACCCCATCGTCCGGGGAGCTGCCTTGTCTGTGCTCAAGTACATGCTCCTGACCTTCCAGCACTCCCACGAAGCCTTCCACCTGGTAAGGTCCCCTGCCTGCTGCCCCTGGTGAGGGTGCTGAGCCTGACGCAGCTCTGCTCCCACAGCTCCTCCCTCACATCCCCCCCATGGTGGCCTCTCTGGTCAAGGAGGACTCGAACTCGGGGACCAGCTGCCTGGAGCAGCTGGCGGAGCTGGTCCACTGCATGGTGTTCCGGTTCCCGGGCTTCCCGGATCTGTATGAGCCTGTCATGGAGGCCATCAAGGTGAGCGACAGTCCCCTACTTGGGCCTTGCCCCCATCCTGCCTGCCTGCTTATTCCCTCCTCAGGACCTCCATGTTCCCAATGAGGACCGCATCAAGCAGCTGCTGGGGCAGGATGCCTGGACTTCGCAGAAGAGCGAGCTGGCGGGTTTCTATCCCCGGCTCATGGCCAAGTCAGACACGGGCAAGATTGGTCTCATCAACCTGGGCAACACATGCTATGTCAACAGCATCCTTCAGGCCTTATTCATGGCGTCTGAGTAGGTGCTGCTTTGGAATTCCCTGTCTGCCCCTTACCCTGGGTGCCCCTGCTTTGTTTTGAAGCTTCAGACATTGTGTGCTCCGCTTGACTGAGAACAACTCACAGCCCCTGATGACCAAGCTGCAGTGGCTCTTTGGCTTCCTAGAACACAGCCAGGTGAGTGTAGGGGCAGTCAGAGGGGGGTGGAGCCTGACCATGCCTTTCGCCTGCCTTGTCCTAGCGGCCTGCCATTTCCCCAGAGAACTTCCTCTCCGCATCCTGGACGCCCTGGTTCAGCCCTGGCACCCAGCAGGACTGCTCGGAGTATCTGAAGTACCTGCTGGATCGGTAAGGGGGCCAGGGCTACGCGAAGACTCCAGTACATGTAGTGACTCTGTGCTCTCTGCCCCAGGCTGCACGAAGAGGAGAAAACGGGCACAAGGATCTGCCAGAAACTCAAGCAGTCCAGCTCGCCCTCTCCGCCCGAGGAGCCCCCGGCCCCAAGTTCAACCTCTGTGGAAAAAATGTTTGGAGGCAAGATAGTGACTCGGATCTGCTGTCTCTGCTGCCTCAACGTCTCCTCCCGGGAGGAGGCCTTCACGGACCTCTCTCTCGCCTTCCCTCCTCCTGAGCGCTGTCGCCGCCGCCGCCTGGGCTCTGTGATGCGCCCCACAGAAGACATCACAGCCCGGGAGTTGCCCCCACCAACCAGTGCACAGGGGCCAGGCAGGGTGGGTCCTCGGAGGCAAAGGAAACACTGCATCACAGAGGACACCCCCCCCACCAGCCTGTACATCGAAGGCCTGGACTCCAAGGAAGCTGGTGGGCAGAGCAGTCAGGAGGAAAGGATAGAGAGGGAGGAAGAAGGGAAGGAGGAGAGAACGGAGAAGGAAGAAGTGGGGGAGGAGGAGGAAAGCACCAGAGGGGAAGGAGAGAGGGAGAAAGAGGAGGAGGTGGAAGAGGAAGAAGAGAAGGTGGAGAAGGAGACAGAAAAGGAGGCTGAGCAGGAAAAGGAAGAAGACAGCCTGGGAGCGGGGACCCACCCGGATGCTGCCATCCCCTCCGGGGAGCGGACATGTGGCTCTGAGGGCTCCCGCTCCGTCCTGGACCTGGTTAACTACTTCCTGTCCCCCGAGAAGCTGACAGCAGAAAACCGCTACTACTGCGAGTCGTGTGCCTCCCTGCAGGATGCCGAGAAGGTGGTGGAGCTGAGCCAAGGGCCGTGCTACCTCATCCTCACACTGCTGCGCTTCTCTTTCGACCTGCGCACCATGCGGCGCCGCAAGATCCTGGATGACGTCTCCATCCCCCTGCTGCTCCGCCTGCCACTGGCTGGTGGCCGTGGCCAGGCCTATGACCTCTGCAGTGTGGTGGTGCACTCTGGAGTGTCTTCGGAGAGTGGTCACTACTACTGCTATGCCCGTGAGGGCGCTGCCCGCCCTGCCGCTTCTCTGGGAACTGCCGATAGGCCAGAGCCCGAGAACCAGTGGTACCTGTTCAATGACACTCGGGTGTCCTTCTCTTCCTTCGAATCTGTCAGCAACGTCACCTCCTTCTTCCCTAAGGACACAGCCTATGTGCTGTTTTACCGGCAGCGGCCCAGGGAGGGGCCCGAGGCTGAGTTGGGCTCTTCTAGAGTCCGGACAGAGCCCACCCTGCACAAGGACTTGATGGAAGCCATTTCCAAAGACAACATCCTTTACCTACAGGTGAGCTGAGCCGTGGGGCCTTTGATCTGATCAAGTCTAAGTCTCCTCTCATCTGTGTTCCCAGGAGCAGGAGAAGGAGGCCCGGAGCAGGGCGGCCTACATCTCTGCACTCCCCACATCTCCGCACTGGGGGAGGGGCTTTGATGAAGACAAGGATGAGGATGAAGGCTCTCCAGGGGGCTGCAATCCTGCAGGTGGCAATGGTGGTGACTTCCACAGACTGGTCTTCTAATGTGAACCTGCTGCCAACCTGACCCCTTCCCTCCAGGAGCCAGGTAGGGCCTGAGGGAAGCTGTGGAGGCAGGCCTGTGACTCACATCAATGTATCATCTGTTACAGGTTTAACAGCCTTCTTGAAATAAGAAGACAGACACTGGCTAGAATCTGGAATGAGGCCCCAAAGGCTGGAGGACAAAAATAAGTCCAGTGAAACCAACTTGTCTTCAAAGAGAAAAAGAACTCTATTTGTCTTGACTCTGCCAGTTCAAAACTCTTTCCGTTGGCAATAGATATTATTCTGAATAGTTACTTATTTTAGCTCAGTGGAAGACCTGCATTTTGAGAAATGAAGTTATTTTAGCAAGAATACATATTATCTAGTACTTGAAGGAAGACTAGTGGCTATTATTGCAGTAAAAGTGATGATAAATACATAATTCACAGTTTTATTTCTAAGGTGCTTAATTTACTGTATCTTTACAATCAGGTTCCCACATAAATGAAAAAAGAGATAGATAGAAGGCTGGTATTAGTAGCCTCAGTAATCCAATCAGACACAGTTATGTCTAGTCTATGCGAGGCAGGATGAATGGGCTGATTCACTTTATACCCCCTACTCAAAAATAATCTTACAGGATTACTTTGGAGATCATATGAGGTACCTAATGTAAAAGTGCTTTGTAAACTTTAAAGCATCATTTCTTTCTTCCAGAGCACCTAGTATATAATGTGAATGTTAGAGGAAACACAGGATTAAAGTCTATTCATATACTTACCAATACCTGGCACTGTTAAGTTTTTTTTTTTTTTTTGGTGACAAGGTCTGGCTCTATTGCCCAGGCTGGAATGCAGTGACGTGATCTCAGCTCACTGCAACCTCCGCCTCCTGGGCTCAAGCCATCCTCCCACCTCAGTCTTCTGAGTAGCTGGGGCTACAGGCATGTGCCACCATGCCTGGCTAATTGTTTTTGGTAGAGATGGGGTGTCGCCATGTTGCCCGGGCTGGTCTCAAACTTGTGAGCTGAAGCAATCCGCCTGTCTTGGTCTCCCAAAGTGCTGGGATTATAGGCATGAGCCACTGCGTCTGGCCTGTTAGCCATTTTTATTTTAGCCCTTCCAGCAGAGGTAAAGCAGAATCTCACTGAGATTTTAATTTGCATTTCCCAGATCACTGATCATCTATTCATGTGGTTACTGGACATTCCTATATCTTTTTTTGTTGAAGAATCTATTCACATTTTTTGCCCATTAAAAAAATATTGGATTGCTCTCTTCTTACTGAGTTGTAGAAGTTCTTTATATGGACCACAAACAAATCCTTTGTTAGATATGCGCGTTGAATATTTTCTCGCATTTTGTGATTTGTCTTTTTTTTTGAGATGGAGTCTTGCTCACTCTGTCGCCCAAGCTAGAGTGCAGTGGTGCCATCTTGGCTCACTGCAACCTCCACCTCCTGGGTTCAAGCGATTCTCCAGCCTCAGCCTCGCCAGTAGCTGGCACTATAGATGAGCACATCCACGCCTGTCTAATTTTTGTATTTTTAGCAGAGGTTTAGCATGGGGCTTCACCATATTGGCCAGGCTGGTCTCGAACTCCTGGCCTCAAGTTATCTGCCTGCTGCCTCCCAAAGTGCTGAGATTACAGGCGTGGGCCACCACGCCCAGCCCATTTTCTTTTCTTAAAGAGGCCTCTTGAAGAACTAGTTTTAATTTTGATAAAGACTACTTCACCAAAAACTACAGTTTTTTCTCTTTTATGATTCTTGCTTTTTCTGTCCTATATAAAAATCTTTGCTTACCTCAAGATCATGGAGATGTTTTCTTCTAGAAGTTTCTTTTCTTTTCTTTTTATTTAAATACAGGGTCTTATTCTGTCGCCCAGGCTGGAGTGCAATGGAATGATCTTGGCTCACTGCAGTCTTGACCTCCCCCAGGCTCAAGTGATCCTCCCACCACAGCCTGCTGAGTAGCTGGGAATGCAAGCACATGTGACCGTGCCTGGCTACTTTTTGTATTTTCTGTAGAGACTGGGTTTTGCCATGTTATCCAGGCTGGTTTTCAACTCCTGAGCTCAAGCAATCTGCCCTTCTTAGTCTTCCAAAGTGCTGGGATTACAGGCGTGAACTACTGCGCCCAGCCTAGAAGTTTCGTAGTATTAGATTTTACATTTATGTCTCTGATACATTTTAATTTTTGGGTGAGTGGTGTGATATGAAGGGTTGCTGTTCTTTTTTTATTATTCCTATATGAATGTCAAGCTGTTTCAGCATCATTTGCAGAACAGGTTTTTCCTTTCTCCATTGGCATCTATATATTTATATACTTTTAATAATTATATATATTTATATATTTAAACTATTTTTATTTATATATGCATTTAAAATATTTATATACATATATGTATTTATATATATTTCTCTCCTGGACTTGCTAATTCTTCTAGTGATCTACAGGTTTTTGTCCTTTCACCAATACAACATTATCTTGATTACCATAGTTTGACAGGAATTCTTGAAATCAAGTAATATAAATCCTGACTTTATTGTTGTTCTTTTAAAAATTTCTTTGGTTGCTTGGCCAACATGGTGAAACCCCACCTCTACTAAAAATACAAAAATTAGCCAAGCATGGTGGCACGCGCCTGTAATCCCAGCTACTCAGGAGGCTGAGGCAGGAGAATTGCTTGAACCCAGGAGGCGAAGGTTGCAATGAGCTGAGATCATGCCACTGCATTCCAGCCCGGGAGACAGAGCGACAGACTTTCTCCTCCCGGGCCACCGGGAGGGGCTGCCATGAAGGTCTCTGATGTGGCCTGGAGACATTTTCCCCATGGTCTTGGAGATTAACATTAGGCTCCTTGCTACTTATGCAAATTTCTACAGCCGGTTTGATTTTCTCCCCAGAAAATGGGTTTTTCTTTTCTTTTTGAGACAGAGTCTCACTCTGTCGCCCAGGCTGGAGTGCAGTGGCACGATCTCGGCTCACTGCAAGCTCCGCCTCCCGGGTTCACGCCATTCTCCTGCCTCAGTCTCCCGAGTAGCTGGGACTAAAGGCGCCCGTCACCATGCCGGGCTAATTTTTTGTATTTTGAGTAGAGATGGGGTTTCACCGTGTTAGCCAGGATGGTCTCGATCTCCTGACCTTGAGATCCGCCCACCTCAGCCTCCCAAAGTGCTTGGATTACAGGCTTGAGCCACTGCGCCCGGCTGGGTGTTTCTTTTCTATCACATCGTCAGGTGGCAAATTTTCCGAACATTTATGCTCTGCTTTCCCTTATAAAATTGAATGCCTTTAACGATACCCAAGTCACCTCTTGAATGCTTTGCTGCTTAGAAATTTCTTCCGCCAGATACCCTAAATCATCTCTCTCAAGTTCAAAGTTCCACAAATCTCTAGGGCAGGGGCAAAATGCCACCAGTCTCTGCTAAAACAACAAGAGTCACCTTTGCTCCAGTTGCCAACAAGTTCCTCATCTCCATCTGAGACCACCTTAGCCTGGACCTTATTGTCCATATCGCTATCAGGCTTTTGGTCACAGCCATTCCACAAGTCTCTAGGAAGTTCCAGACTTTCCCACATTTTCCTGTCTTCTTCTGAGCCCTCCAAACTGTTCCAACCTCTGCCTGTTACCCAGTTCCAAAGTCGCTTCCACATTTTTGGTATCTTTTCAGCAACGCCCCACTCTACTGGTACCAATTAACTGTATTAGTCCATTTTCATGCTGCTGATAAAGACATACCCGAGACTGGGATTTTTATTTGGATTGTGTTGAATCTACAGAACAATTTGAGAAAAACTGCCATCTAAATAATAATAGGTCTTCTAGTTCATAACTACTGTACATCACTCTCCATATTTAGGTCTTTAATTTCTACCAGCAACATTTGATAGTTTTCAGTGAAGAGGTGTTGCATGTTTGTTGTTAAATTTATTCCCAAGTATTCCACGTTTTCTGGTACCATTCGATATATAATTAAAATTTTTTCATTTTCCAATTGTTCACTGCATACTGTAAAACTTATTTTTTGCATAAAAACCTTTTTATCTTGTGACCTTGCTAAACTCACTTAAAAATTTTTTTGTTGTTAAAATACACAGGGTTTCGCCATGTTGCTCAGGCTGGTCTCGAACTCTTGAGCTCCAGGTATCCACCTGCCTCAGCATCCTAAAGTGCTGGGATTACAGGCATGAACCACCACACCAGGACTCTTATTTATTTTTCTTCCTCCATGGAACTGATGAGAATCTCCAGTACAATGTTAAATAGAAGTGGTAAGAACAGGTACTTTCTCCTTGTTTTCAATCTTAGGGCATTATGTTCAATATTTCTCCATTAGGTATGATCTTAGCTATAGGGTTCCTTAGAAGTCCTTTATCAGTTTAAAGAAGTTCTCCTCAATTCATAGTTTGCTAAGAAATACTTTTTTTTCAATGAAGTACTGAGTTGTCAAATGCTTCCTCTGCATCTATTGAGGTTATGATTATATTATTTTTCTCCTTCATTCTCTTAATGTAATGAATTACTTTGATTGTTTTTTTTTTGAAGTCAAACCAACCTTACACTCCTGGGATAAACACTACTTTGTCATGATGTCTTACCCCTAATGTATACACACATGCATATTCCCTAAAATATATATATTGTCCCAAACAGACACATATAGATATACACACATACGTATTTAGTTGGATTCGACTGCTAATCCTTTGTTTTTAAAGAGGATTTCTGTTTATTATTCATGGGGGATATTCTCTGTAATTTTATTTCCTGTCATCTTTGCCAGATTTTGATAGTAGGGTTATGCTGGTCTCATAAAATGAGCTGTGAAAGAATCCCCTCCTCCTATGTTTTCTGAAAGACTGTGGGTAAGATTGGTGTTATCTTTGAATGCTTGGTAGAATTTACCAGTAAAACCATCTGGGCATAGTTTTCTAGGTATTTGTCCAAGAGAAATAAAAACAAATGTTTCTACAAAGATTTGCTCATTACTGTTTAAGTACAAATGGG